AGTTTGAGACCAGCCTGGCCAACATGGTGAAAGCCCGCCTCTATCAAAAATACAAAAATTAGCCGGGCATGGTCGCTCGTGCCTCTAATACCAGTAATACTGTAATACTCCGGAGGCTGAGGCAGGAGAATCGCTTCAACCCAGGAGGCAGAGGTCGCAGTGAGCAGAGATCACGCCCCTTCACGCCAGCCTGGGCGACAGAGGGAGACTCCCTCAAAGAAAAAGAAAAGAAAAACGTGAAAAAAAAGTAATAGATTTCTTCCACAAATGTGCTGGAACAACTAACTGGATATCCACACGGAACAGAATAATGTTGGATCCCTATGTCACACCATCAAAAATTTTATTTAAAAAGGTTTAAAAAGCGAGAGAGAGAGAGAGAGAGAGAGACGGAGAGAGAGGGAGACAAGGAAGGTGGCCTTGCGGGAGGGGGTGTTACTTTGTCGCCCAGGCTGGCCTGGACCCCAGGGCTCAGCGATCTTCCTGCTCCTACTTCCTGAGTAGCTGGGACCTCAGGCTCCCGCCTTCGCGCCTGCACCCCTGCTGTGTTTAAGCAGCAGGTGGTGACCTCACTCCTCCCTGGCCTGAGCACTCCGTCCCGCACCCCAGGCAGTGGCTTTAGGGAAGTCTCTGAAGCTGAGCACAGGGCGGACCCTCCCTCCCTTGTGAATGGAGAATAGAAAGGGAGAGGAGTTCTGTTCTGTTCTGTGGGCCGTCAGCATGAAATCCTATGTTCCGCCCTGGCAGGGCTTTGCATTTCACATTCTAGTTTGCATCCCCGTTCCAGAAAATTCCAGGGCTTTTGAATCATGCCTCATACTTCCTGGCCGCTGTCGCCTCCCAAACCCGAAAAACAGAGGCGCTGGGAGCCAGGATGTGAGACACACAGGTCCCGCCCCGGCCCCGCCCTCTGCCGGTTCTAAACCGCAAAGTCTCTCTGCTTCGCGCCCCGCCGCCACCCGGCCCAGGCCCCGCCCACCACCTCGCGGGGCCCGCCGAGGCCTGGCTTCTGTCCTGCGCGCGCAGATTCTCGCAAATCTGGAAGCGGATCGCGTGGAGTGACGGTCACACCGCGGCGGTGAGTTTCGCTGTTTTGTATTAAGTCTGCATTTAATTAAATATCATATTTTTTTCTCACACAGAATTAATTTCCAAAGACTCATGTTACATGAGAAAGCCACCAAGAAGACCAAAGAAAAGGAGACAAGGATGGCTCTTCCTCAGGTAAAGTGATATTCCTCAGTGGATTCTTCTCTAATGTTTTGTTGAAATGTGTGTTTAATTTTAGGGATGCTTGACTTTCAGGGATGTGGCTATAGAATTCTCTTTGGAGGAGTGGAAATGCCTGAACCCTGCACAGAGGGCTTTATACAGGGCCGTGATGTTGGAGAACTACAGGAACCTGGAGTCTGTGGGTGAGGAAAATGTCCCTCCTGATGTGAGGAATGCACCCCCTTTTTTTTTTTTTTTTTTTTTAAGATGGAGTTTTGCTCTTGTTGCCCAGACTGGAGTGCAATGGTGAGATCTCAGCTCACCACAACCTCCTCCTCCCGGGTTCAAGCTATTCTCCTGCCTCTGCCTCCCAAGTTGCTGGGACTACAGGTGCCTGTCACCATGCCCAGGTAATTTTTTGTATTTTTAGTAGAAATGGAGTTGAGCAATAAACAACATATTTTTAACATTCAGGATTGACTTCTAAGGACTCTTGGTACATGAGGAAGAAACCCGGAAGGGGAAGAGGAAAGCAAAGGCGTCAGGAATGGTTCTTCCTCAGGTGAGATGATATTCTCGGTGGATTGTTCTGTCAACCATTTGGTTAAAATGTGTTTTCATTTCAGGGTCTATTGACATTCAGGGATGTGGCCATAGAATTCTCTCAGGAGGAGTGGAAATGCCTGGACCCTGCTCAGAGGACTCTATACAGAGATGTGATGTTGGAGAATTATAGGAACCTGGTCTCCCTGGGTGAGGATAACTTCCCTCCAGAAGTGGGGATGATTGGAAACTGTGGGATCCTTATATCTTGTAGGTATTTTTTCTAAATGTGAGATCAAGGAATTACCACCAAAAAAGGAGAGTAATACAGGAGAAATATTCCAGACAGTAATGTTGGAAAGACATGAAAGCCACGACATACAAGATTTTTGCTTCAGAGAAACCCAGAAAAATGTACATGACTCTCAGTGTCTGTGGAAACATGATTGAAGACATTATAAGCGAGTGCGTGTGACCTATAAGGAAAGTCTCATTGGTAGAAGAGACATGCATGGGAGAAAGGATGATGCACAAAAGCAGCCTGTTAAAAATCAGCTTGGATTAAACCCGCAGTCACATCTACCAGAACTGCAGCTATTTCAAGCTGAAGGGAAAATATATAAATATGATCACATGGAAAAATCTGTCAACAGTAGTTCCTTAGTTTCCCCACCCCAACGTATTTCTTCTACTGTCAAAACCCACATTTCTCATACATATGAATGTAATTTTGTGGATTCATTATTCACACAAAAAGAGAAAGCAAATATTGGGACAGAACACTACAAATGTAGTGAGCGTGGCAAGGCCTTTCATCAAGGCTTACATTTTACTATACATCAAATAATCCATACTAAAGAGACGCAATTTAAATGTGATATATGTGGCAAGATCTTCAATAAAAAATCAAACCTTGCAAGTCATCAAAGAATTCATACTGGAGAGAAGCCATATAAATGTAATGAATGTGGCAAGGTCTTCCATAATATGTCACACCTTGCACAGCATCGCAGGATTCATACTGGAGAGAAACCATATAAATGTAATGAATGTGGCAAGGTCTTTAATCAAATTTCACACCTTGCACAACATCAAAGAATTCATACCGGAGAGAAACCTTATAAATGTAATGAATGTGGAAAGGTCTTCCATCAAATTTCACACCTTGCACAACATCGGACAATTCATACTGGAGAAAAACCTTACGAATGTAACAAATGTGGCAAGGTGTTCAGTCGCAATTCCTACCTTGTACAACATCTGATCATTCATACTGGAGAGAAACCTTACAGATGTAATGTATGTGGAAAGGTCTTCCATCATATTTCACACCTTGCACAACATCAGAGAATCCACACTGGAGAGAAACCTTACAAATGTAATGAGTGTGGCAAGGTCTTCAGTCACAAGTCATCCCTAGTAAATCACTGGAGAATTCATACTGGAGAGAAACCTTACAAATGTAATGAGTGTGGCAAGGTCTTCAGTCACAAGTCATCCCTAGTAAATCACTGGAGAATCCACACTGGAGAGAAACCTTACAAATGTAATGAATGTGGCAAGGTCTTCAGTCGCAATTCATACCTTGCCCAACATCTGATAATTCATGCCGGTGAGAAACCTTATAAGTGTGATGAATGTGACAAAGCATTCAGTCAAAATTCACATCTTGTACAACATCACAGAATCCATACTGGAGAGAAACCTTACAAATGTGATGAATGTGGCAAAGTCTTCAGTCAAAATTCATACCTTGCATATCATTGGAGAATTCATACTGGAGAAAAAGCTTATAAATGTAATGAATGTGGGAAGGTCTTCGGTCTAAACTCATCCCTAGCACATCATCGGAAAATTCACACTGGAGAGAAACCTTTCAAATGTAATGAATGTGGCAAAGCTTTTAGTATGCGTTCAAGCCTCACTAATCATCATGCGATCCACACTGGAGAGAAACATTTCAAATGTAATGAATGTGGCAAACTCTTCCGCGACAATTCATATCTTGTACGTCATCAGAGATTTCATGCCGGAAAGAAATCTAACACATGTAATTAATGTGGCAGAGTGTTCAGTTAGCATTAAAGCCTTGTAAGACATACAATAATTTATACTGGAGAAAAACTTTGCAAGTATAATGAATGTAGCAGAGCCTTTAGTTTTTGTTCAAGGCTTAATAACCGTTAGCTAGACCATAGAGGACAGAAACTTTACTAATGTACTGAATGTGGCAAGGTCTTAAGGTAAAATCTGAGACCAGGATTCTTCAAAGAATTCTTGCTGGTGAGAAACCTAACAAATGTAATGAATGTGGCAAGGTCTTCTGGCACAATTCTCACATTGTACAATATTGCAAAAATTCATGCTTGAGAGAAACAAAAACACTGAGAGTGGGAAACCATTATGACTTCAAACATTCATCAACATCAGAGAATCCATACTAAAGAGCATTTATAATAATTATATGTGATAGAGATTTTCCGCAGGCCAAAGTCTCACTAGGCATCAAAAACTTTTTTGATGAAACCATACAAATGTAACGTGCATGCTTAAGCTTTTACCCAGGCATCAAAACCGGAACATCACAGGGTTTATACTGGAGAGTAACTACACAAAGATAATGTAATAAGCCTTTCAGTGTAATATTCATGATTTTGTCGTGAGAGATCCACTCAATAAAAACCAGGCAAATGTAGTGAATCTGGAAAGGTTACTAATCTAAGATGC